TCCACCCGCCTTGGCCTCCCAAGAGTGCTGGGATTACAGGCGTGAGCCACCGCGCCTGGCCTTTCTTCCATTCTTCAGTTGTCTGTCTGTTGATAGTTGCTTTTGCTTTTGCTGTGCAGAAGCTCTTTAGTTTAATGAGGTCCCACTTAACAATTTTTGTTTTTGTTGCTTTTGAGGACTTAGTCAAGAATTCTTTACCAAGGCTGATATCCAGAATAGTATTTCTCCTGCGGTTTCTTCTATGATTTTTATGGTTTGAAGTCTTACATTTAAATCTTTAACCCATCTTGAGTTAATTTTTTTTATATGGTGAAAGGTAGGGGTCCAGTTTCATTCTCTTGCATAAGGCTAGCCAGTTATCCCAGCGCCACTTAAATGAAATTTCAGCTGAGATTTGAAAGATACACATACAGGAACCAGGGCAGAATTGAGTTCTGGGCTGCAGGCTCTGGATTCAGTTCATTCATTTGTTCAATGTCTCTCTATCATTCATTCTCCAAGCATTTAGAGAGGCCTACTTTGTCCCAGGCTTGTCCTGGGTGTACTAGAGAGACCAAAGTGGAAAAGACCCTCCCCTCAGCTCTGGAGGAAGAAAACATTTCAGGGTGGGGTGAGGTCCTGCCCTCCTGCAGGTGGGGTAATCCTGCCAGGGTGACCTTGGTCAGCCATAAACTTGGGGAATGAGTGGGTGACAGGCTGGGGAGGGGCTGCCAGCAAGGAGGAAGGAGCTGGAGAGTGTGGAGGTGGGAGTGGGGGGAGAAAGGGCAGACCCCCTTCAATTTTCTGTCTTTTCTGTGGTGTGAAAGGCCCTGGCTCCCCGCTGGCTCTGAGCTCTGACTCCAGGCAGGCCGGGGAGAGAACAGTGGATGGGCCAAGACAGGTGGCCCTGTCATGTGATGTGTGCCCAGGGACTACTCAGCCCTCACTTTTAGAACGGTTTCCGGAAGTGATGGGAGGGATTGGGCAGGGCAGCTAAATATAGTCCTGGGGCCATGGCTCAGTCTGGGAGGGTCTTCCGCTGAGCACTGTGTGCCCATCACGCGTGGTGTCCACTGCCAGCTGCCCCTGTGAGTCCCTGTCCTTGCTTGGAGCCTGCTGCTTGTCTCAGATCCTTGGACCCAGCCCTGACCCCAGTCCAGCTAAGCTCAACCCTGACCGGTCCTCCTTCGAGACTCTTTCAGCCTAAGATCTCCAACCAGACCTGTGAGTCCCGTGGGCTGGAGAGAGGGGGAGGGGGGTCCCCCTAACCTACTCCTCCTCCACCCAGGCCCGCCATGTCGGCTGCGCCCGGCCTCCTGCACCAGGAGCTGTCCTGCCCGCTGTGCCTGCAGCTGTTCGACGCGCCCGTGACAGCCGAGTGCGGCCACAGTTTCTGCCGCGCCTGCCTAGGCCGCGTGGCCGGGGAGCCGGCGGCGGATGGCACCGTTCTCTGCCCCTGCTGCCAGGCCCCCACGCGGCCGCAGGCACTCAGCACCAACCTGCAGCTGGCGCGCCTGGTGGAGGGGCTGGCCCAGGTGCCGCAGGGCCACTGCGAGGAGCACCTGGACCCGCTGAGCATCTACTGCGAGCAGGACCGCGCGCTGGTGTGCGGAGTGTGCGCCTCACTCGGCTCGCACCGCGGTCATCGCCTCCTGCCTGCCGCCGAGGCCCACGCACGCCTCAAGGTGCGGGATCCGCGCGCATCGTGGTCGGAGGGTCCCCATCACTTCTCCATGCCTCGACCCCCAGACACAGCTGCCACAGCAGAAACTGCAGCTGCAGGAGGCATGCATGCGCAAGGAGAAGAGTGTGGCTGTGCTGGAGCATCAGCTGGTGGAGGTGGAGGTGAGGACTTCACAGGGCCATGTCTGAGGGCTTTATCCCTTCAATCACTGCCCCATCCCTGCAGGAGACAGTGCGTCAGTTCCGGGGGGCCGTGGGGGAGCAGCTGGGCAAGATGCGGGTGTTCCTGGCTGCACTGGAGGGCTCCTTGGACCGCGAGGCAGAGCGTGTACGGGGTGAGGCAGGGGTCGCCTTGCGCCGGGAGCTGGGGAGCCTGAACTCTTACCTGGAGCAGCTGCGGCAGATGGAGAAGGTCCTGGAGGAGGTGGCGGACAAGCCGCAGACTGAGTTCCTCATGGTGAGCACTGGGTGACCCCCCTCCCTGCCTCATTCACCACCATTCTCTTTTTCTCTCTCTCCAGAAATACTGCCTGGTGACCAGCAGGTGAGAGCAACCTGGCCCTGTCCCTTTGCCCGCACATGCCTCCCCTTCCCCTCCCCACCCCCAGGCTGCAGAAGATCCTGGCAGAGTCTCCCCCACCCGCCCGTCTGGACATCCAGCTGCCAATTATCTCAGATGACTTCAAATTCCAGGTGTGGAGGAAGATGTTCCGGGCTCTGATGCCAGGTACCGGGAGGGACTGGCTCAGGTTTGTGTGTCTAGGGTTTTCTGACCGTGTTCTCTCTGGCAGCGCTGGAGGAGCTGACCTTTGACCCGAGCTCTGCGCACCCGAGCCTGGTGGTGTCTTCCTCTGGCCGCCGCGTGGAGTGCTCGGAGCAGAAGGCGCCGCCGGCCGGGGAGGACCCGCGCCAGTTCGACAAGGCGGTGGCGGTGGTGGCGCACCAGCAGCTCTCCGAGGGCGAGCACTACTGGGAGGTGGATGTTGGCGACAAGCCGCGCTGGGCGCTGGGCGTGATCGCGGCCGAGGCCCCCCGCCGCGGGCGCCTGCACGCGGTGCCCTCGCAGGGCCTGTGGCTGCTGGGGCTGCGCGAGGGCAAGATCCTGGAGGCACACGTGGAGGCCAAGGAGCCGCGCGCTCTGCGCAGCCCCGAGAGGCGGCCCACGCGCATTGGCCTTTACCTGAGCTTCGGCGACGGCGTCCTCTCCTTCTACGATGCCAGCGACGCCGACGCGCTCGTGCCGCTTTTTGCCTTCCACGAGCGCCTGCCCAGGCCCGTGTACCCCTTCTTCGACGTGTGCTGGCACGACAAGGGCAAGAATGCCCAGCCGCTGCTGCTCGTGGGTCCCGAAGGCGCCGAGGCCTGAGCCGCCGGACGGGTAGTGGAGGGGCGCGGGGGCCTGGGTTGAAGCTTAGGTCTCCTTGGTCGGGTCTGACGGGAGAAGGGTGGGGAGCGGGTTGCCAGGGCCCAGGGGGCTGGGAACTGGGGGATCTCCCAGAATACTGACAAGCGTGGGGTAGGACTGGCTTGGTGGCTCATGCCTGTAATCCCAGCACTTTGGGAGACGGAGGCGGGTGGATCACCTGAGGTCAGGAGTTCAAGACCAGCCTGGCCAACATGGTGAAACTCCTCTCTACTGAAAATACAAAAATGAGCTGGGCGCGGTGGCATACGCCTGTAATCCCAGCTAGTTGGGAGGCTGAGGCAGGATAATTGCTTGAACCCAGGAGGTGGAGGTTGCAGTGAGCAGACATTGCGGCACTGCACTCTAGCCTGGGTGACAAGAGTGAGACTCTGTCTCAAAAAAAAAAAAAAGTGTGGGGGTTGGCATGGCCTGGGGACTGCTGGTGAGGGGTTGGAGTGACGCTGGGGACAAGACCCAGTGGGGTAGGGAGATCTGGAGTCAGGTCAGTGGGGAAATCAGAATTTGGGAACCAGGAGGCCTGAGAATTCCAGGAAGAAACTAAGGTTGAGCGAGGGAGGGACAGGGCCAGGTTGGGGGATTGATGGGAGGAGCTTGAGAACCTGTAGATAAGGGGCTCCTTTTGCCTCACACTCCCCTCCTCCTTAGGCCTTGGGTCCCCCGCTCCAGATTCACCTTACCCAAAAGCCTTCTCCTTAGTTCTCCACCTTAGGCATGCATTAAAATCACCTTTTTAAAGCCCTTAGCCATGACTTGTTAAAGCATAGGGTGCTAAGTTTCTGATTTAGTAGGTTGGACAGGTCAAAAATGCTCATTTCTTTTTTTTATTTCTTTTTTTTTTTTTTTTTTTTTTTTTTGAGACAGAGTCTTGCTCTGTCACTCAAGGCTAGAGTGCAGTGGTGCCATCTCGGCTCACTGCAACCTCTGCCTCCAGGGTTCAAGCAATTCTCATGCCTCAGCCTCCCAAGTAGCTGGGACTACAGACGCCCGCCACCACACCTGGCTATTTATTTTTATTTTTAGTAGGGGTTTCACTATGTTGGCCAAGCTGGTCTCGAACTCCTGACCTCAAGTGATTCACCCGCCTTGGCCTCCCATAGTGCTGGGATTACAGACATGAGCCACTGCACCTGGCTGAAAATGCTCATTTTTTTTTTTTTAATTTAGTTTTTGTAGAAATGGTGTCTCGTTACATTGCCCAGGCTGATCTTGAACTCTTGGCCTCAGGTGATCCTCCTGCCTTGGCCTTCCAAGTGCTGGGATTACAGGTGTGAGCCACCACGCCCTGCCAAAAATGTGCATTTCTAGCAGGTTCCCAGGTGACGCTGCTGGCCACAGGGGCTGACGCTGCGGGAAGCCCTGACCTAGTGCACAACCCATTGGGCTCTTCACTGTCAGTGTAGAGGCATAGGTCCAAAATATGTTTCCCCAGTCAAAAACATGTAAGGTTTGCACCAGGAGTGGAAGGAAACAAACAAACATAAACCAAAGCAAAGACACTTAAGGGCTGGGTACTCATGCCTGTAAACCCAACACTTTGGGAGTTTGAGGCAGGAGGCTCATTTGAGGCCAGGAGTTTGAGACCAGCCTGGGGAACATAGTGAGACCCTGTTGCAACAAAAACCAGAAAAACAACAAAAAGAAGACATTGGAAAATGGCTGGAGCTGATTCTAGGTGAATAAACAACCCTCGACTTAACTTGCTTTGCCTCTGGGATATGTTTATCGAGCGTCTTGAACGTTGAGGAAGCCAGCCAAGAGAAAGAGCCTGATGCCAAGGTCACACTGGTCCCTGCTGCTCATGGGGAAGAGAAGGCCCCCAACTAGATGTCCCAGAACTGGCCGCTCCCCACTTACTTGCTGGTTCACACCTTCTTTGGTTTTAGCGCACAGGGCATTTCTTGGGCTCTGGAGTAACCACTGAGGCCAGAGTGAGAGTCCCTCTTCCCTGGAGGGAGAGGCCTTTGGGGATCCAGACAGGCTTCTCTCCTGAGGGAAGACGCTGGCCTGGGGTCACTCATTTTCACGGGGAGGGTGTGCTGGCGGGATGGGTGGAAGGGCCTGGGGCCCCGGCAGCCCATTGCGGAGGTTTTCTCGGGAGATGGTGGGTATGGGACTAAGGGTGAAAGGGAAGTTGTGAGTTGGGTAAGAAAGGCCTGAGGATCTGGCAGGGGAAGGCGGCACACCTGGGTGTGTCTCCCAGAGGAAGGCCTGTGGAGCCCTGGCTTCAGGAGACAGAAGAGAGGATTAACGGTAGAAGCTCTTTCATGTTAGAAAATAAAACAATATAGCTAAGGGATTATTTGGTTGTAAAATCCAACACCATTAATAAAACTGTTATATTCTGACTCCTTCCTCATTAAATCCACATGAAAAGACATGTGACCTACTGCAAGGCCTCCTAATTGCCCTCCAGCCTTTAATCCTGACTTGGTAATGTTTCCAAAAATGCAAATGTGGTCACGGGACTCAGTTGCTCAAAACTTTCAACAACTCCCTCTTGCCTACAGGATAAAGCCCCCAGTCTTTGGCTTAGCATTTGAGCTGTTCTGCCATTTTTTTTGTTGGTTGGTTTGTTTGTTTTGTTTGAGACAGAGTCTCGCTCTGTCGCCCAGGCTGGAGTGCAGTGGTGTGATCACCGTAACCTCCGCCTCCTAGGTTCAAGGGATTCTCCTGCCTCAGCCTCCCGAGTAGCTGGGATTACAGGTGCCCGCCAGGCTGGTCTCGAACTCCTGACCTCAGGTGATCCACCCATTTTGGCCTCCCAAAGTGCTGGGATTACAGGCTGGCCTTCCAGCTTCATCTGTTTTTAGTTAAAAAACAATTTTTTTTTTTGAGACAAGGTCTTGCTCTGTCGCACAGGCTGGAGTGCAATGGTGTGATTGTGGCTCACTGCAGCCTTGACCTCCTGGGCTCACATGATCCTCCCACTCCAGCCTCCTGAGTAGATAGGATGGCAGGCACCCATCACCATGCCTGACTATTTTTTATTTTTTGTATTTTGGTAGAGATGAGGTCTCACTATGTTGCTCATGCTGGTCTCGAGCTCCTGGCCTCAAGCGATCCTCCCATCTTGGCTTCCCAAAGTGTTGGGATTACAGGTGTGAGCCACTGAGCCCAGCCCAGCTTCATCTTTTATTTTATTATTATTTTTTGAGATGGAGTCTCACCGTGTCACCCAGGTTAGAGTGCAGTGGTGTGATCTTGGCTCACTGCAACCTCTGCCTCCCAGGTTCAAGTGATCCTCCTGCCTCAGCCTCCCGAGTAGCTGGGACTATAGGCAGGTGACACTACGCCTAGCTGATTTTTGTATTTCTAGTGGGGACAGGGGCTTCACTATGTTGGCCAGCCTGGTCTCGAACTCCTGACCTCAGGGGATCCCCCAACTCGGCCTCCCAAAGTACTAGGATTACAGGCTTGAACCGCCGCGCCCAGCCCCAGCTTCATCTTAAAAAGAAAAGTTCTCTGTTTTAATATCTAACAGGGCAAATATTGAAAGATAAAACCACATAACAAAAGCTCTTTGGGATCCTAGTGTTGGGGAAAGGCTGCTGTCCATTGACTGTCACTGAACTCTCTGTCATTGCTCAGGCTAAGGACTGGCCACAGTGAGGGAGGGACCTGTGGTCTCCTGTGTTGCTCCTCACCCTGTAGACTGTGGGCTGTGGGCTGTGTCCAGCCTCACCTTGGATCACCGCCCTGTGCATGTCTACACTCTGGCTATGCTGAACTGAACTGCTGGGGTCTCTGCACCTCCTTTTTTTTTTTTTTTTTTTTGAGATGCAGTCTTGCTCTGTCGCCCAGGCTGGAGTGCAATGGTGCTATCTCAGCTCACTGCAACCTCTGCCTCCCAGGTTCAAGTGATTCTCCTGCCTCAGCCTCCGCAGTAGCTAGGATTACAGGCACCCACCACCACGCCAGGTTAGTTTTTTCATTTTTATTTGTATTTTTAGTAGAGGCGGGGTTTTGCCATGTTGGCCAGGCTGATCTCGAACTCCTGACCTCAAATGATCTGCCCGCCTCAGCCTCCCAAAGTGCTGGGATTACAGGCATGAGCTGTCGGGCCTGGCCCCTGCACTTCTTTTTTAGGAATGTCAGTTCCCTCCCACTTATCCTTCATGGCTCTCCCAAAACACCACCATTTCCTGTCCTCTCTTGACCTTCTAGGCCTCCAGGAAGAATCAGTTACTCTCCTCTCTGGATCGCCCAGCAGCTCCTCCACCATGTGTAGCCCACGGCATTGAATTGTCTACACACAGGCCATGGTGTCTGGAGGGATGGTGGTATCTGAGACCCAAAGCCTCCTTCTGAGGAAATGGGTACTCTGAGAAGCAGATGCCAAGATAGGATTAAATGGGCAGAGATTTTAGGAGGGAAGATGCCCATGTGAGGGAAGATGGGGAGGGCCATCAGACCGTGTCGCAAGTCTGCTGTTCGTGTGGGAGGGAGGGAGGGAAGGCTCTTGTGGCGTCTCCGGCAGCCAGAGCCACCGTCCAAACACTCCTGTGCCTTCCGGGACCCGGGCTGGCTTTAGTCTCCCTGCAGAGCTGAGTAATGTATGCTGCCTTTTGTTGGAATTATATCAGGAAACTTTCTTTCGAAGCTGCCACAGGTTCTTTCTGCGTATAGTTGCCCCAGCTTGAGCTGCATGCATTGAAGGAAATGGCCCATGGCTGACTGAGTGAGGTGGGCTTTGTGGGAAAAGCTGCGTAATCCAGGTGGTCCTTGTCGGGTGGGGCTGCCTGACCCAGGCAGGGTCTCCCTGGGGATGTAGGAAGGTGAAATGTGAACAGAGAAAGGAGTTCCTCCAGCACATGTGTTCTAAAGCACCAGCGTCCCCTCCGTGAGTCCCTCCTCTCCACGGGAACGCTGGAAACCCCCAGAAACTGGCTGCCAAGACATTTCCTGTGTTTCCTGACATCTTTAGGTAGCATAATAGCAAACTTGAACCTGCCAAGGCCATGATAAAACTGCAAGCAAGAACATTTATCGTGGCCAGGTGCAGTGGCTCACGCCTGTAATCCCAGCACTTTTGGAGGTTGAGGCGGGTGAATCACCTGAGGTCAGGAGTTCGAGACCAGTCTGGTCAACATGGTGAAACCCCATCTTTACTAAAAATACAAAAATTAGCCAGGCATGGTGGTGCATGCCTGCAATCCCAGCTACTCAGGAGGCTGAGGCAGGAGAATCACTTGAACCTGGGAGGCAGAGGTTCCGATGAGCTGAGATCGGGCCACTGCATTCCAGTCTGGGTGAGAGAGTTAAAACAGGAATTAAAAGAAATTAAAGAATGTGTAAGCAAAAACTCAGTTGTATGTAAGAAAACCCCATTCACCCTGAGGAAGAGAAAGAGCTAAAGTCCTTTAAAAATTAACTGCCTGTTTTTCTGTGGATAGTGAGCCTTATCTCTCTCCCTTTCCCAGGCATTGTGAAGACCCTGTTTCTCTAGCTGTGCAGCTGCAAGGTCACTAGGCAGATAAACTCAAGTCATAAAACATGTTTTTCCTTGAAAAGTAAAAAATGATGTAATGCATGTCTCAACTGAATAACTGTCTTTGTTTCTTGCTTCTGTAATATGCTTCCCCCTGCACAGATCTCCCCCTGCCCCACAAAATGCTTAAAAGGTAACCGGAGCCGGGCGTGGTGGCTCACGCCTGTAATCCCAGCACTTTGGGAGGCTGAGGCAGGCGGATCATGAGGTCAGGAGATCGAGACCGTCCTGGTTAACATGTTGAAACCCCGTCTCTACTAAAAATACAAAAAATTAGCCGGGCGTGGTGGCAGGCACCTGTAGTCCCAGCTACTTGGGAGGCTGAGGCAGGAGAATGGCCTGAACCCGGGAGGCGGAGCTTGCAGTGAGCCGAGATGGCGCCACTACACTCCAGCCTGGGTGACAGAGCGAGACTCCGCCTCAAAAAAAAAAAAAAAAAAAGGTAACCGGACTCTTTGTTCAGGGCTCAGTCTTTTTGGATGTTAATCTGACCGGGCCAGTGCACCTAACTAAATAATAAATAATAAGTATCCTCCTCAACCTCTTGGTCTCTCTGATTCCTAAATTATCCCACTGCAGAATGAGACTCTGTCTCAAAGGAAAAAAAAGAAAATTTATTGAGACCTTATTATGCGTCAATAGCTCTCTATTCAGAATCTCACTGATCTTCGCAACCCTGGATCTCACAACAACGAGAGCCCCACTAGGTTGCCTCTTTTGTTTTGTTTTGTTTTTTTTTTGAGATGGAGTCTCACTGTCTCCCAGGCTGGAGTGCAGTGGCGTGATCTCGGCTCACTGCAACCTCCGCCCTCTGGGTTCACGCCATTCTCCTGCCTCAGCCTCCCAAGTAGCTGGGACTACAGGCGCCCGCCACCATGCCTGGTTAATTTTTTTGTATTTTTAGTAGAGACGGGGTTTCACCATGTTTGCCAGGATGGTCTCCATCTCCTGACCTCGTGATCCGCCCGCCTCGGCCTCCCAAAGTGCTGGGATTACAGGCGTGAGCCACCGCGTCCGGCTTAGGTTGCCTCTTATACTGGGTTCACGCATCCCCTGGGTGCATGACAGTCTGACCACAAAGGACCCCGGTCCACAGAAGCATGATGCATCTTGGAGTATCGACTTTATGCCAATATTCTTCTTCTTGATACTGGTGGTGGTGAGAAAGTTGGGTAATTTAACCAAAAGTAAAAATCAAGATGTCACGTTCCCATTAAAACAAACATAGAGTACAGAATCTGTGTGAATTTTCAAGCTAAAACAAGA